TCAGGCTGGTCGTGAACTCCCAACCTCAGTTGGTCCGCCCGCCTCGGCCTCCCAAAGTGCCGGGATTACAGGCGTGAGCCACCGCGCCCGGCCAGATTTCACCTATCTTTGAGAGTTCCAGTAATGACAAATTCAGCTTTTGATGACAAATTCAGGATAACAAAAAGTGGAAAATTAAGAAAGGGATAAAACTAGCAAACAGAAGGCTGGCTGCACAGTAAAATATGTGCACTAAATAGCACTCTTTTCAGTAGGATGGGGAAACACATGTTTTCTTATTTCATTTGTTTCTGCACCTTAGCCATCCCTTTGACCTTTTAAAATGCAGTCCCACTTAATACATGATAGGTGAGTTATTTTTCTTGCCTACTTGCTTCGATTTGGGTTAAGCGCCTCAGCTTGAAAAACCCCACAGAGAACCAACAATTGCCTGGTCTCCCCCAAGTGACGGTTCTCGCCCCGCCCCGTCCCGTCTCGCCTCGCCCCGCCCCTCCCCGCTCCTCCCCGCCCCTCCCCGCTCCTCCCCGCCCCTCCCCGCTCCTCCCCGCCCCTCCCCGCCCCTCCCCGCCCCTCCCCGCCCCTCCCCGCCCCGCCCTCAACCTAGTGAGGGCTGGAGGCTGCGCAGACCTCGACGGGCCCTACATGACGTCACAAAGGGGCCAGACCAAGTGGGGCAGCACCCTGCGACCCTGCGATCCTGCCTGGCTCAGCCGCCTTCATATATCTGCTTCCTTAAGTCCACTCTTGCCCAGATAGCTTTCAGTTAAAACTAAAGAATGAAAGCACTAGGTTGAGAGCCCACGCGGCTACACCCACGTCTACTCCCCCACTCTCGCCAGGCAACCGCGCCCCCCGCCTGCAGTGGCATCGTCCGGCCACGCCCAGTGGCAGGGTTTCCAGCGCGAGCCTGCAGGCAGGCCGGGAAGGCGGAGCCAGGCCGGCCTAGAGTCACTTCTCCCCGCCCCTGACTGGGCCGGGAGCCCGGGGCTGGTCTCTAAGAGTGGGTACCGAGAACAGCCTGACCGTGGAGAAGGGCTGCGGGAAGCAGAACACCGCCCCCAGCGCCCAGCGTGCTCCAGAAACATGAGCACAAACGCCTCAGCCTCCTTCCCCGGCGGCACCGGCACCGGCACCAGTACCCGCACCAGTACCGGCACCGGCACCAGTACCCGCACCAGTACCGGCACCGGCACCAGTACCCGCACCAGTACCGGCACCGGCACCGAGCGCAAGGCGGAGGGCCCGCCCGAAGCCGGGGGCACAACTGCCCAGGTCCCGAACCCGGACTCCAGCTTGGACGACACCTCCTACAGCCTGTCCGAATGGAGCGTCCGTTCTGAGTGGCGGTCCGTCTCGGATCCGCTAGCCAGTTCCCAGTGGAGCACGTCCTCAACTGCCGAGGCCGCCTCCTGGAGCTCCAGCATACACTCCCCAATCAGCACTACCGGTCTTAGCGAGAGTACTGACTCCGACTCCAAGAGTGGCCTCCGGGGTTTCAGCGCTTACAACCCGAGCAGTCGGATCCCCAAGTCTACCACCAGCTCGAACTCCTCCGATGGGGCCGTCACAGCCTCCAATCAGGACACCGGCATTCCCTGGGTATTAGTAACAGGACCTACCCCGCCCGTAAACTCCCCCGTAGAGTCATTGCAAGGGTCTGCCTTCTCCTCAGGGTTCAGCACCCCACGGGGTTTGGTAAAAGGACCGACCCTGCCCCCGGATTCCAACCTGACCTCAGTGTCCGACTACACTTGGATATTTGTACGGGGACCTCCTATACCCAATGACCTTTCGCAAGTGTCAATACAAGCACCTCCTACACCCAGTAACACCCCCGAGTGTCAGTACAAGGGTCTGCCGCATCCTCAGTGTCCAGCTTCCCCTGGGGTTTGGTACCAGGACCACCTCTACCCAATAACATTTCCCCAGTGTCGCCACAAGCACCTCCTGCACCCCATAACATCCCCCCAGTGTCAAGGCAGGCGTCTACCCCCACCTCAGTGCCTGACACTCCGCGGGGTTCAATACAAGAACCTCCTGCACCCAGTAATCCTTTCCAGCTGCCGACACAAGGACATTCTAAACCTAATAACTCTCGCCGAGTGTCAGTACAAGGGTCCGCCCCGCTCTCAGTGCCCAGCTCCCCCCGGGTATCAGCTGAAACATCAGCTCCGCCCCTGGGCGCTCCCGGAGTATCAGCAAAAGGGTTCGCCCCGCCCACAGTGCCCGGCTCCCCCCGGGTATCAAAAGAAGGATCGGCTCCGCCCCCGGGCTCCCCGGGGGAGTTGATAGAAGGGTCCTTCCCACCCTTTGCCGTCCCCACTCCTGTGCCTACGACCCAGGAGCGTGTCAGCCAAAGCATGGAGAATCAAGAGAAGGCGAGTATCGCGGGCCACATGTTCGACGTAGTCGTGATCGGAGGTGGCATTTCAGGTCAGTGTGGACCGTAGCGGTGGCCTGGGGGATATCTGAACCCAACATTGTTTATCCTGAACAGGCCAAGAGAAGAGATTGGCATGAACTGTTGCTTTGCCAGTTCCAGCCAGTACCAGCAAAAACATACATGTATGTTGGAGCATCAGAGGAAAGCAGCTCCTGGTGGAGAGTAAGAAAAAGGAGTATTTCAGCTTGTTTCTCTGTTACGTTGCTCTTTTTTGTTTTTCCTTTAGGACTATCTGCTGCCAAACTCTTGACTGAATATGGCGTTAGTGTTTTGGTTTTAGAAGCTCGGGACAGGGTTGGAGGAAGAACATATACTATAAGGGTAAGTGATTTTAATACTTACATGTAATGTAAAAGTCCTCTGACCAATTTTTCTCTTTTTGCAGAATGAGCATGTTGATTACGTAGATGTTGGTGGAGCTTATGTGGGACCAACCCAAAACAGAATCTTACGCTTGTCTAAGGAGCTGGGCATAGAGACTTACAAAGTGAATGTCAGTGAGCGTCTCGTTCAATATGTCAAGGTAAGGCTGACTTTTCACCCAAGTGACTGATATTTGATTGATTCTGTTTGCTTTTATGTTCTAGGGGAAAACATATCCATTTCGGGGCGCCTTTCCACCAGTATGGAATCCCATTGCATATTTGGATTACAATAATCTGTGGAGGACAATAGATAACATGGGGAAGGAGGTAAAATGTGTGTTCAGTTTGCACATGACCCACAAACCTGAGAGGGGACTTCCTTTCTCTACAGATTCCAACTGATGCACCCTGGGAGGCTCAACATGCTGACAAATGGGACAAAATGACCATGAAAGAGCTCATTGACAAAATCTGCTGGACAAAGTAAGTAGACTTGACCATTCAAAATTTACTTTACACCTGACTTCCACTTTTGTTCTATGAACAGGACTGCTAGGCGGTTTGCTTATCTTTTTGTGAATATCAATGTGACCTCTGAGCCTCACGAAGTGTCTGCCCTGTGGTTCTTGTGGTATGTGAAGCAGTGCGGGGGCACCACTCGGATATTCTCTGTCACCAATGGTGGCCAGGTATGGTGTGTATGTGTCTGTTCTGAAACAAGATGTTTCCTTTCTTACCTACCTCCTCCTGTAGGAACGGAAGTTTGTAGGTGGATCTGGTCAAGTGAGCGAACGGATAATGGACCTCCTCGGAGACCAAGTGAAGCTGAACCATCCTGTCACTCACGTTGACCAGTCAAGTGACAACATCATCATAGAGACGCTGAACCATGAACATTATGAGGTAACTCAGTTTAGTCAAAAGGAGCATATAGTTTGAGGTAATATTTTGCTTGTGTGTGTTTTAGTGCAAATACGTAATTAATGCGATCCCTCCGACCTTGACTGCCAAGATTCACTTCAGACCAGAGCTTCCAGCAGAGAGAAACCAGTTAATTCAGCGGCTTCCAATGGGAGCTGTCATTAAGTGCATGATGTATTACAAGGAGGCCTTCTGGAAGAAGAAGGGTAGGCTGCTATTATTCATGTTTAAACTGTATTCGATCTCCCATTGATTTTTCTCCTGGTTAAGATTACTGTGGCTGCATGATCATTGAAGATGAAGATGCTCCAATTTCAATAACCTTGGATGACACCAAGCCAGATGGGTCACTGCCTGCCATCATGGGGTAGGTTAGAGCAGGGTGTTCTGCATTTTCCAACCTGATCATTCAATGTAACCTCTCTCTCCAGCTTCATTCTTGCCCGGAAAGCTGATCGACTTGCTAAGCTACATAAGGAAATAAGGTAAGAATTTATAACTGAAAAATAGATGAAAATATTTTTTTTTTTTTTTGGCTCTGTTTTATAGGAAGAAGAAAATCTGTGAGCTCTATGCCAAAGTGCTGGGATCCCAAGAAGCTTTACATGTAAGAAACTCCCAGCTTTAATCCCTAGCAGGTCTTTTGTATTTTCTTCCCCACTGAACTGCAGCCAGTGCATTATGAAGAGAAGAACTGGTGTGAGGAGCAGTACTCTGGGGGCTGCTACACGGCCTACTTCCCTCCTGGGATCATGACTCAATATGGAAGGTATTACGCAAGCACTACGCCAATTAATCCAATAACTCTGTGTAACCTCTTGGTTCCCTTGAAGGGTGATTCGTCAACCCGTGGGCAGGATTTTCTTTGCGGGCACAGAGACTGCCACAAAGTGGAGCGGCTACATGGAAGGGGCAGTTGAGGCTGGAGAACGAGCAGCTAGGGAGGTAAGCAGGAAAGCCCAGGCTCTCTCCCTCCCCTTTTCATAATACCATGGTGACTTTCTTTCAGGTCTTAAATGGTCTCGGGAAGGTGACCGAGAAAGATATCTGGGTACAAGAACCTGAATCAAAGGTAAGTTTGGTGACTCTGGGCACTATCTCTCCTTTTTGCTCATGATCTGTGTTCCTTCATCTAGGACGTTCCAGCGGTAGAAATCACCCACACCTTCTGGGAAAGGAACCTGCCCTCTGTTTCTGGCCTGCTGAAGATCATTGGATTTTCCACATCAGTAACTGCCCTGGGGTTTGTGCTGTACAAATACAAGCTCCTGCCACGGTCTTGAAGTTCTGTTCTTATGCTCTCTGCTCACTGGTTTTCAATACCACCAAGAGGAAAATATTGACAAGTTTAAAGGCTGTGTCATTGGGCCATGTTTAAGTGTACTGGATTTAACTACCTTTGGCTTAATTCCAATCATTGTTAAAGTAAAAACAATTCAAAGAATCACCTAATTAATTTCAGTAAGATCAAGCTCCATCTTATTTGTCAGTGTAGATCAACTCATGTTAATTGATAGAATAAAGCCTTGTGATCACTTTCTGAAATTCACAAAGTTAAACGTGATGTGCTCATCAGAAACAATTTCTGTGTCCTGTTTTTATTCCCTTCAATGCAAAATACATGATGATTTCAGAAACAAAGCATTTGACTTTCTGTCTGTGGAGGTGGAGTAGGTGAAGGCCCAGCCTGTAACTGTCCTTTTTCTTCCCTTAGGCAATGGTGAACTGTCATTACAGAGCCTAGAGGCTCACAGCCTCCTGGAGGAAGCAGCCTCCACTTTGGATCAGGAAATAGTAAAGGAAAGCAGTGTTGGGGGTAGCGGCATGCAGACCCTCAGACCAGAATGGGGACATCTTGTGGTCTGCTGCCTCAGGAATCTCCTGACCACTTGTAGTCCCTCCGACTTCTCTAGACATCTAGTCTCAGTGCTAGCTTATTTGTATTTTTCCTCTTTCACTTCTTATGGAGGAGAGTGTTTAACTGAGTTAGAATGTTGAAACTGACTTGCTGTGACTTATGTGCAGCTTTCCAGTTGAGCAGAGGAAAATAGTGGCAGGACTGTCCCCCAGGAGGACTCCCTGCTTAGCTCTGTGGGAGACCAACTACGACTGGCATCTTCTCTTCCCCCTGGAAGGCAGCTAGACACCAATGGATCCTTGTCAGTTGTAACATTCTATTTCAACTTCAGGAAAGCAGCAGTTTTCTTTTAATTTTTCCTATGACCATAAAATTAGACATACCTCTCAACTTACATATGTCTTCAACATGGTTACCTCTGCATAAATATTAGCAAAGCATGCCAATTTCTCTTAAGTACTGAAATACATATGATAAATTTGACTGTTATTTGTTGAGACTATCAAACAGAAAAGAAATTAGGGCTCTAATTTCCTTAAAGCAAGCTCACTTGCTTTAGTTGTTAAGTTTTATAAAAGACATGAAATTGAGTCATTTTATATATGAAAACTAAGTTCTCTATCTTAGGAGTAATGTCGGCCCACAAGGGTGCCCACCTCTTGTTTTCCCCTTTTAAAAACTCAGATTTTTAAAAGCCCTTTCCAAAGGTTTCAACTGTAAAATACTTCTTTTTACAATGTATCAACATATTTTTATTTAAGGGGAATTAACAATTGCCAGGGAAACCAGCCAACCCAAGTTTATTATATCATTAACCTTATCATAAATTCAAACCTAAGTTGCTGGACCCTGGTGTGAGGACATAAATCTTCCAAAGTTTTGCCTATCCTAAGAGCTGCATTTTTCTACTGCTCTTTACCTTGCATTTTAGCTAATTTAGGAGTTTTGAGAATGTATTGGATACGCTCCAGTACATAAGGAGTTGCCGCATATTATATCAGACTGCTTTGAGAAATCTCATCCCTAGTCTATTGCAGTTGTTTCTATTAGCTTACTGATTAACTCAGTCCTGACACACCTTTTGGGAAATGCTGATTTAAACTTCTTAACTGGCAACAGTTGGAACAGTAATCAGTTTGCTAACATATTTAAAGTCTTGAATGTTGAAGAACTCATGTGATTTACCCTTTTCAACTTTTTGGAAAACGATTTAATTTATTCTAATTAGATTAACCCTATTAATCTATGGATTGGGTATCAAAATGAATGCCAGTCCAGATGTGCCTAGACACGAAATTGGAGCTGAGGACTCTCACGATATGCAAGTTCATCCAACGTGAAGATACCATAAGCTTTTTCTCTGAACCAGAGAAATGAAAGTCAGTTTAAGAGGCTGATAGATCTTGGCCCTGTTAAGGCATCCACTTCACAGTTCTGAAGGCTGAGTCAGCCCCACTCCACAGTTAGGCCAAGAATTAGATTTTAAAACTTCATCTGTCTGTCCCAGTTAACTGTTAAATAAGGCCTCATCCTCCACTGAAGAGTATGGATTGAAGGATTGTGAACTATGTTTAGTGTGATTGTGAACTTGGTGCCTAATGTTCCATGTCTGAAGTTTGCCCCAGTGCTACACGTTGGAGTATACCTATGTGTGTGCTTTGCCACTGAAGTAAGATTTTGCCTGTATGGTACTGTTTTGTTTGTTAATAAAGTGCACTGCCACCCCCAATGCAGACTCGACTCCTGTATTTAGTTGATGGC